AACTGAATGGGAAAGAAAGAGCTGTTATGGGCCCTGGGGAATTTTCAGGTCCCAGCTGAAGGAAACAAATGTTTCCTGCATTTTTGCTTTGTGCTCAGTGGTTTATGTATATCATTGACTCCTCCTTAGAAAAGTCTGTGGTAATAGATCCCATTTGTTAAGCAGCTACCGTGTATCCTTTTCTAATCTGGCCCAGAGGAAGGCGATATACCATCCTAGGCCCTCTGACCTCTCGAATCCCACTGCCAGCTTTATTAAGCCCTTCACCATAACCTGGATAGATACCCATTCATAAACTATCTCCTGTAAGTCCCTCCTTCCTTCCCTCAGTAGTCAGGAGGAATCCAAGACTCTTGTGTTGGCAAAAGATAGCCCTCTGCCTTTGGGTATGACCTGGGTTTCTGAACACACAGTTCTTCAAGGGCTACCTGAAAGGGGAGCACGGTCGCCTTCTCAGTCTATGGCGGGAGGTTGTGACATTCCGACGCCACTTCCTGGAAATGAAGTCAGCTACTGACAGGTCAGTGTGGGGAGAAGAAGGGAGGAGGTTTGCCCCTACCAATTCTGGACTAATAACAGTGGGCTGCTATAGAAGCGGGATCAGCTGTGGGGGTGGGGTGGGTGGGGGAGTTGGTAGTATTGGAAGCAGATGATTTTTCCCAGCCCTGCTCCTCAGGCTTCACTGGGCCTGATCACCACACTCCTTCCCTGGTTCCTAGTGGAGTCTGCTGTTTTCCTTGCTTGTACTCAGAGATCTGATGGAGCTAAAAGCTGAGCATGTGAGGCTTTCAGGGTCTCTGTTGACCTGTTGTCTGCGCTTGACTGTGGGAGCACAGTCTCGGGAACCCAACGGATCTGGAAGAATGGATGGGCGGGAGCCGGCCCAGCTGCTGCTGCTACTAGCCAAGACCCAGGAGCTGGAGAAGGAAGCCCATGAAAGGAGCCAGGAGTTAATACAGCTGAAGAGTCAAGGGGATCTGGAGAAGGCTGAACTTCAGGACCGGTGAGATGGCCTGGGGTCCCAAGAAGGGTTCGCTGAGAGAGAGCTGACTCCTTTAGAGGGTTAGGGACAGGCAGGGGGAGGTGCCAGGAACATTCCTACCATGGAGGGGGAGAAGATGTGCCCAAGGAAATCTACTTTGAAACCTGATGCCACAGTTGGGGCTTGTACTGACCTCTGCCCTCAGCCTGTCTTTTAGCCCAGTTTCTTTCCTGTTGATTTATGGAGCTAGCTATGACTCCATCCTCCATCAACACCAAAGTGCTTGCCATTCCCAGAACAGCCAAGCTCTTCCCCCTCCCTGTCTTTGTACCTGCTGAATTTAGTCTGGAATGCCTCCCTCCCTTCTCTCTCTGCCTTATCCTCTAAGACATAGTTCAAATATTACCTCTTTTTTTTTTTTTTTTTTTTGAGACGGAGTCTCATTCTATCGCCCAGGCTGGAGAGCAGTGGCATGATCTTGCCTACTGCAACCTCTGCCTCCTGGGTTCAAGTGACTCCCCTGCCTCAGCCTCCCAAGTACCTGGGACTGTTTACAGGCACATGCCACCATACCCAGCTAATGTTTGTATTTTTAGTAGAGACAGGGTTTCACCATGTTGGTCAGGCTGGTCTCAAACTCCTGACCTCAAGTGATCCACCTGCCTCAGCCTCCCAAAGTGTTGGGATTACAAGCGTGAGCCACTGCAACTCGCCGAAATGTCACCTCTTCTATGAAGCCTTCTCTGACCTCAGTAGCCTGCTAAGTTACTGTGCCCTTGTAGTCTTTTGACCTCTTATTACAGCATTGATCTCACTGATGATTTAGTTTCCCCTACCTTCTTTTTTTGGTGAGGCTGTTTTACTTTTTGGATTATAATGAAGTAGGTTTTTAAAAAATAATGACATAGAAGGGCAGGGAAATGAGCAGAGAGCCCCATTGAATCTCAGGACAAAGTTCATATATGCCCATGACGAGGGTTGTATCTTCACCTGTTGGAGGTACATACATAAAATGCAGGGCTATTTTGTTTTGTTTTTGCTTTTGGAGGCACTGAGAAGTACAAAAGCAGGCCATGTCTTCGTAAGTTTTTATTTCTAGTACTTTGTACTTCACCTGCCGTATACTAGACACTCAATACATTTTGTTTCTTTGTTTTTTGAGACAGAGTCTAGCTCTGTTGCCCAGGCTGGAGTGCAGTAGTGTAAACACAGCTCACCGCAGCCTTAACCTCCTGGGCTGAAGCAATTCTCTTGCCTCAGCCTCCAAAGTAGCTGGGATTACAGGCACGCACCACTATGCCTGGCTAACTTTTTAATTTTTTTGTAGAGACGGGGTCTCACTATGTTTCCCAGGCCGGTCTGGAACTCCTGAGCTCAAGCAGTCTTTCCACCTTGGCCTCCCAAAGTTCTAGGATTACCGGTTGAGCCACCGTGGCTGGCCAGTGAATGTTTGTTGAGTGATGCAATACTTAAACAAATGACCATACAGTGTGTTAAGGTTCTTAGAGATGGTATAGAATAAAATTATTAAGACTTTTGCTGAGTGAGGAGGATCACTTGAGCCCAGGAGTTTGAGACCAGCCTGGACAACATAGTGAGACCTTGTCTCTACTAAAAGTAAAAATAAAAAAAGAATAGCCATGTGGTGGCATGCACCTATAATTCTAGCTACTTGGGAAGCTGAGGCAGGAGGATTGCTTGAGAGTGAGCTATGATTGCACCACTGTATTCCAGCCTGGGCAACAGAGCAAGACCCTGTCTCAAAAAAAAAATTGGAAAAAAATTTAAACTTTTAGATAGCATTCATTCAAGAAATATTTATTTAGCCACTCACATAATAGCAAGCAGTAAGCTCTAAGATATAGTGTTAAGTGTTTGGTGATTTTGCTGGACTTTGAGATTAATATCAAGAAGGTTGAACATAATCTTCCCCAAATTGCCCTTCCTTTTTCCCTATCAGAGTCAGAACCTCGGGCTGGAGGGACCTTGGGACTATCCCAAGTGCAATTCTGATGTTCTTATTGGCTTCAGGGTGCTTGACTTCAAGATCAAGCGAGGCCTGGAAGGGCCTGGGCCAGGGCTTTCCTTCAGCTCTTGGGCCCCCAAACACGTGTTCCAGCCTTGAGATGTGGTAAATCCCTGCATGTGTCTGAGTGGTTTTTTTTCTGGTGACAGTGCTATGCTCTTCTCTTTAGGGTGACCGAGCTCTCTGCTCTGTTGACCCAGTCTCAGAAGCAAAATGAAGATTATGAAAAGATGATAAAGGCTCTGAGAGAGACAGTGGAGATCCTGGTACATGATCCTTTGCTCTGGAAAGGAGTTGGGGCTCTGAGGCTCTGTTCTATTCCCTGTTCAGGAGACAAATCACACAGAATTAATGGAACATGAAGCATCTCTTAGTAGGAATGCGCAAGAGGAGAAGTTGTCTTTACAGCAGGTGATCAAGGATATAACCCAGGTACTGGGAAGCCTCCTGTTCATGGTAACCAGTAGGGTGGTGACCTTGCTGTATTGGGTTTCAGGTCATGGTGGAAGAAGGGGACAATATAGCCCAAGGCTCTGGTCATGAGAACTCTTTGGAATTGGACTCTAGTATCTTCTCCCAGTTTGATTACCAGGATGCAGACAAGGCTCTTACTCTGGTGCGTTCAGTGCTGACTCGGAGACGCCAGGCTGTGCAGGTAGGAACCCTCAGCATTCCACCTCAGTCACAATCATCTGGTTTCTCTTGCTCTCTCTCCACAGGACCTAAGGCAGCAGCTTGCAGGCTGTCAAGAGGCTGTGAACTTGTTGCAACAGCAGCATGATCAGTGGGAGGAAGAGGGCAAAGCCTTGAGACAGCGGCTGCAGAAGCTCACTGGGGAGCGGGACACTCTGGCAGGGCAGACTGTGGACCTCCAGGGAGAGGTGGACTCTCTCAGCAAGTGAGCAGACGGGCTGTTCATCCCACCCTCCCGTCTCTGCTCATCTCTGATTCCCTTCTTCCAGGGAGCGAGAGCTGCTGCAGAAGGCCAGGGAAGAGCTGCGGCAGCAGCTGGAGGTGCTAGAGCAGGAGGCATGGCGCCTGCGAAGGGTAAATGTGGAGCTTCAGCTGCAGGGGGACTCTGCCCAGGGCCAGAAGGAGGAACAGCAGGAGGAGCTGCACCTGGCTGTCCGGGAGAGGGAGCGTCTGTAAGTGAGACTAGTCTCCTCCTCGCTGGGCCGTTCCTCTAGACCCCTCTCTTTCCCATCTTAGTCAGGAGATGCTGATGGGCCTGGAAGCCAAACAGTCAGAATCACTCAGTGAACTGATCACTCTTCGGGAAGCCCTGGAGTCAAGTCACCTGGAAGGGGAGTTACTGAGGCAAGAGCAAACGGAAGTGACCGCAGCGCTGGCTAGGGTGCGTGGCCTCCTCTCCTCACTTGCTGGGTGTATGAAACTCTTTAATCCTTTTTGTTTTTTAGGCAGAGCAGTCAATTGCAGAGCTGTCGAGTTCTGAAAACACCCTGAAGACAGAAGTAGCTGATCTTCGGGCTGCAGCTGTCAAGCTCAGTGCCTTAAATGAGGCTTTGGCGTTAGATAAAGTTGGGCTGAACCAGCAGCTTCTCCAGGTGAGCAAAGATTTTCCTGGTCCCCACAGAAGTGCTTGTACTCCCTTCCCTTTTTGGCCAGTAGTTAGAGGAGGAGAACCAGTCTGTGTGCAGCAGAATGGAGGCCGCAGAGCAGGCGAGAAATGCTTTGCAGGTCGACCTGGCGGAGGCAGAGAAGAGGAGGGAAGCCCTGTGGGAAAAGAACACTCACCTGGAGGCTCAGCTGCAGAAAGCTGAGGAGGCTGGGGCTGAGCTGCAGGCAGATCTCAGGGACATCCAAGAAGAGAAGGAAGAAATTCAAAAGAAACTAAGTGAGGTGAGAAGCCAAAATGGACACCATCATGTCTATGCTCCATCTCTCACCACATTCTTCCCCTCAGTCACGTCACCAGCAGGAGGCAGCCACGACTCAGCTGGAGCAGCTACATCAGGAGGCAAAGCGACAGGAAGAAGTGCTTGCCAGGGCAGTCCAGGAGAAGGAGGCCCTAGTACGAGAGAAAGCGGCTCTAGAGGTGCGGCTGCAGGCCGTGGAGCGTGACCGGCAGGACCTCGCTGAACAACTACAGGGGCTCAGGTAGGGCCCAGACTCAGTTCAGCCAAGCACAGTAAGAAACTCTTCTGATTCCTGAACCTCACAGCTCAGCCAAGGAGCTACTGGAGAGCAGTCTGTTTGAAGCCCAACAACAAAATTCTGTGATAGAGGTCACCAAGGGGCAGCTGGAGGTCCAGATTCAAACTGTCACTCAAGCCAAGGAAGTAATCCAAGGTGAGAACCCAACTGGGATGGGATGCACTCCAGCGGAGGCCTGATCCTGTCCCTGGCATGTTAGGGGAAGTGAGGTGCCTGAAGCTGGAACTGGACACTGAACGGAGTCAGGCAGAGCAGGAGCGGGATGCTGCAGCCAGACAGCTGGCCCAGGCTGAGCAAGAAGGGAAGACTGCCTTGGAGCAGCAGAAGGCAGCCCATGAGAAAGAGGTGAACCAGCTCCGGGAGAAATGGGTAAGTGGTCAATGTGGCCGGGTATGGCCTCCTGGTTCTAATGGTGTTTCCTTCATGTGGCCAGGAGAAGGAGCGCTCCTGGCACCAGCAGGAGCTGGCAAAGGCTCTGGAGAGCTTAGAAAGGGAAAAAATGGAGCTGGAAATGAGGCTAAAGGAGCAGCAGACAGAAATGGAGGCCATCCAGGCCCAGAGGGAAGAAGAACGGACCCAGGCAGAGAGTGCCCTATGCCAGGTGGGAAGCTAGGAGGATTGGAGCTGCACGTCCCACAAGCTGTTACCCCCCTACCCCTCCACAGATGCAGCTGGAAACAGAGAAGGAGAGAGTATCCCTCCTGGAGACACTGCTGCAGACGCAGAAGGAGCTAGCAGATGCCAGCCAACAACTGGAACGACTGAGGCAGGACATGAAAGTCCAGAAATTAAAGGAGCAGGTATGGAGGGTGGTCTCGGGAGTAGGGGAGAACCTCTACTCAATGATTTCTTATCCCTCTTCAGGAGACCACTGGGATACTACAGACCCAGCTCCAGGAGGCTCAACGGGAGCTGAAGGAGGCAGCCCGGCAGCACAGAGATGACCTTGCTGCCCTCCAAGAAGAGAGCAGCTCCCTGCTGCAGGATAAGATGGACCTGCAGAAGCAGGTCCCCTCCTCCTCCCCACCAAGTCCCATGGTCCATCTTGGTCTTCATGCCCTTAATTTTCCAGGTGGAGGACTTGAAGTCTCAGCTGGTGGCCCAGGATGACTCCCAGAGGCTGGTGGAGCAGGAGGTTCAGGAGAAGCTGAGAGAGACCCAGGAGTATAACCGAATTCAGAAGGAGCTGGAGAGAGAGAAAGCCAGGTAGGCTAGATAGGCCATGGAGGTGGCTTTTGATGGCCCAGCACTCTGACCCCTCTCTTTTTAGCCTGACTCTCTCACTGATGGAAAAGGAACAGAGACTCCTTGTTTTACAAGAAGCTGACTCTATTCGACAACAAGAGCTGAGTGCCCTGCGCCAGGACATGCAGGAGGCCCAGGGAGAACAGAAAGAGCTCAGTGCTCAGGTACTTCCCACTCTGGTTATGAGCTCTGCATCTGCTTATATTATGTAAAATTCTTCCTTGACAGATGGAATTACTAAGGCAAGAGGTGAAGGAAAAGGAGGCTGACTTTCTGGCCCAGGAAGCACAGCTGCTGGAGGAGCTGGAGGCGTCTCATATCACGGAGCAGCAGCTGCGAGCCTCCTTGTGGGCCCAGGAAGCCAAGGCAGCCCAACTACAGCTGCGACTGCGCAGCACAGAGAGCCAGCTAGAAGCGCTGGCCGCAGAGCAGCAGCCCGGGAACCAGGCCCAGGCCCAGGCCCAGCTGGCCAGCCTCTACTCTGCCCTGCAGCAGGCCCTGGGGTCTGTTTGTGAGAGCAGGCCTGAGCTGAGTGGTGGGGGAGACTCTGCTCCTTCCGTCTGGGGCCTTGAGCCAGGTGAGACAGCCTCCCCAGAACTAGGTCCTTTGGCCAGGTAAGGAGGTTTTCCTCATTTTTTCAGACCAGAATGGAGCTAGGAGCCTCTTTAAGAGAGGGCCCCTGCTGACTGCTCTCTCCGCTGAGGCAGTAGCATCTGCCCTCCACAAGCTTCATCAAGACCTGTGGAAGACTCAACAGACCCGGGTATGTTTCTCTGCTCCCCTTTCCCGAACTCTACTCACGTTTAGCCATGCCCTTCCTTTCCCAGGATGTTCTGAGGGATCAGGTCCAGAAACTGGAAGAGCGTCTAACTGATACTGAGGCTGAGAAGAGCCAGGTCCACACAGAGTTGCAGGATCTGCAGAGACAGCTCTCCCAGAATCAGGAAGGTGAGAAGCTCAAGACAGGCAGGGAGATTGAGTACCTCTCCTCTCCTCTCCTCTCTTCTCAAAGAGAAATCTAAGTGGGAAGGAAAGCAGAACTCCCTAGAATCTGAGCTGATGGAACTACATGAAACTATGGCATCCTTACAGAGTCGCCTGCGGAGAGCAGAGCTACAGCGAATGGAAGCCCAGGTAAAGTGGTACTGGTTTCAGGGAGGGGTTTGAGTCTAAAGTGGCTTTTCATCTTGTCTTCTAGGGTGAGCGAGAGTTACTTCAGGCAGCCAAGGAGAACCTGACAGCCCAGGTGGAACACCTGCAAGCAGCTGTCGTAGAAGCCAGGGCTCAGGCAAGTGCTGCTGGCATCCTGGAAGAAGACCTGAGAACGGCTCGCTCAGCACTGAAGCTGAAAAATGAGGAAGTAGAGAGTGAGCGTGAGAGAGCCCAGGCTCTGCAAGAGCAGGGCGAACTGAAGGTGGCCCAAGGGAAGGCTCTGCAAGAGAATTTGGCCCTCCTGACCCAGACCCTAGCTGAAAGAGAAGAGGAGGTGGAGACTCTGCGGGGACAAATCCAGGAACTGGAGAAGCAACGGGAAATGCAGAAGGCTGCTTTGGAATTGCTGTCTCTGGACCTGAAGAAGAGGAACCAAGAGGTAGATCTGCAGCAAGAACAGATTCAGGAGCTAGAGAAGTGTAGGTCTGTTTTAGAGCATCTGCCCATGGCCGTCCAGGAGCGAGAGCAGAAGCTGACTGTGCAGAGGGAGCAGATCAGAGAGCTCGAGAAGGATCGGGAGACTCAGAGGAACGTCTTGGAGCATCAGCTTCTAGAACTTGAGAAGAAAGACCAAATGATTGAGTCCCAGAGAGGACAGGTTCAGGACCTGAAAAAGCAGTTGGTTACTCTGGAATGCCTGGCCCTGGAACTGGAGGAAAACCATCACAAGATGGAGTGCCAGCAAAAACTGATCAAGGAGCTGGAGGGCCAGAGGGAAACCCAGAGAGTGGCTTTGACCCACCTTACGCTGGACCTAGAAGAAAGGAGCCAGGAGCTGCAGGCACAAAGCAGCCAGATCCATGACCTGGAGAGCCACAGCACCGTTCTGGCAAGAGAGCTGCAGGAGAGGGACCAGGAGGTGAAGTCTCAGCGAGAACAGATCGAGGAGCTGCAGAGGCAGAAAGAGCATCTGACTCAGGATCTCGAGAGGAGAGACCAGGAGCTGATGCTGCAGAAGGAGAGGATTCAGGTTCTCGAGGATCAGAGGACCCGGCAGACCAAGATCCTGGAGGAGGACCTGGAACAGATCAAGCTGTCCTTGAGAGAGCGAGGCCGGGAGCTGACCACTCAGAGGCAGCTGATGCAGGAACGGGCAGAGGAAGGGAAGGGCCCAAGTAAAGCACAGCGCGGGAGCCTAGAGCACATGAAGCTGATCCTGCGTGATAAGGAGAAGGAGGTGGAATGTCAGCAGGAGCATATCCATGAACTCCAGGAGCTCAAAGACCAGCTGGAGCAGCAGCTCCAGGGCCTGCACAGGAAGGTAGGTGAGACCAGCCTCCTCCTGTCCCAGCGAGAGCAGGAAATAGTGGTCCTGCAGCAGCAACTGCAGGAAGCCAGGGAACAAGGGGAGCTGAAGGAGCAGTCACTTCAGAGTCAACTGGATGAGGCCCAGAGAGCCCTAGCCCAGAGGGACCAGGAACTGGAGGCTCTGCAGCAAGAACAGCAGCAGGCCCAGGGACAGGAGGAGAGGGTGAAGGAAAAGGCAGACGCCCTCCAGGGAGCTCTGGAGCAAGCCCATATGACACTGAAGGAGCGTCATGGAGAGCTTCAGGACCACAAGGAACAGGCACGAAGGCTGGAGGAAGAGCTGGCAGTGGAGGGACGGCGGGTCCAGGCCCTGGAGGAGGTGCTGGGAGACCTAAGGGCTGAGTCTCGGGAACAGGAGAAAGCTCTGTTGGCCCTCCAGCAGCAGTGTGCTGAGCAGGCACAGGAGCATGAGGTGGAGACCAGGGCCCTGCAGGACAGCTGGCTGCAGGCCCAGGCAGTGCTCAAGGAACGGGACCAGGAGCTGGAAGCTCTGCGGGCAGAAAGTCAGTCCTCCCGGCATCAGGAGGAGGCTGCCCGGGCCCGGGCTGAGGCTCTGCAGGAGGCCCTTGGCAAGGCTCATGCTGCCCTGCAGGGGAAAGAGCAGCATCTCCTCGAGCAGGCAGAATTGAGCCGCAGTCTGGAGGCCAGCACTGCAACCCTGCAAGCCTCCCTGGATGCCTGCCAGGCACACAGTCGGCAGCTGGAGGAGGCTCTGAGGATACAAGAAGGTGAGATCCAGGACCAGGATCTCCGATACCAGGAGGATGTGCAGCAGCTGCAGCAGGCACTTGCCCAGAGGGATGAAGAGCTGAGACATCAGCAGGAACGGGAGCAGCTGCTGGAGAAGTCTCTGGCCCAGAGGGTCCAAGAGAATATGATCCAAGAGAAGCAGAATCTGGGGCAAGAGAGAGAAGAGGAGGAGATAAGGGGCCTTCATCAGAGTGTAAGGGAGCTACAGCTGACTCTAGCCCAAAAGGAACAGGAGATTCTGGAGCTGAGGGAGACCCAGCAAAGGAACAACCTGGAAGCCTTACCCCACAGCCACAAAACCTCCCCAATGGAGGAACAATCTCTAAAACTTGATTCTTTAGAGCCCAGGCTGCAGCGGGAGCTGGAGCGGCTACAGGCAGCCCTGAGACAGACAGAAGCCAGGGAGATTGAGTGGAGGGAGAAGGCCCAGGACTTGGCACTCTCCCTAGCGCAGACCAAGGCCAGTGTCAGCAGTCTGCAGGAGGTAGCCATGTTCCTACAAGCCTCTGTCCTGGAGCGGGACTCAGAACAGCAAAGGCTGCAGGTAAGTCACTCCATGGGGAGTAAGGGCCAGGGGTGTGATTTTGCTCCATACCTCCGTACCCTAGGATGAACTGGAGCTCACCAGACGGGCTCTGGAGAAGGAGCGGCTACACAGCCCAGGTGCAACCAGCACAGCAGAACTGGGGTCCAGAGGGGAGCAGGGTGTGCAGCTGGGAGAGGTGAGCTGGGGGCTCTGGGGGAACAGGTGACCGCCCAGGTGAGATTCACAGGTCTTTCCCACAGGTCTCAGGAGTGGAGGCTGAGCCTAGTCCTGATGGAATGGAGAAGCAGTCATGGAGACAAAGGCTTGAACACCTGCAGCAAGCAGTGGCCCGGCTGGAGATTGACAGGAGCAGGCTGCAGCGCCACAATGTCCAGCTGCGGAGTACCTTGGAGCAGGTGACCCCTCTTCTTGTCCAGTGGGCATGCATCGAGCCCTGATTTCTTATTTGCACCTTGGCAGGTGGAGCGAGAACGGAGGAAGCTGAAGAGGGAGGCCATGCGTGCGGCCCAGGCAGGGTCCCTAGAGATCAGCAAGGCCACGGCTTCTTCACCCACACAGCAGGTTTACTCATTTTCCTCAGCTGCAGCCTTAGAATGCCAACAAGAGTGCTGTTTGTCTTCCTTAGGATGGGAGAGGACAGAAGAACTCAGATGCCAAGTGTGTGGCTGAACTGCAGAAAGAGGTATGTTCTGGATTTTCTAAGCCCATATTCCCTCTCGCTTTTTTTTTTTTTTCCTGCCCACCAGGTGGTCCTGCTGCAAGCTCAGCTGACTTTGGAGCGGAAGCAGAAGCAGGACTACATCACCCGCTCAGCACAGACCAGCCGTGAGCTAGCAGGCCTGCACCACAGCCTCTCACACTCACTTCTTGCCGTGGCCCAGGCCCCTGAGGCCACTGTCCTGGAGGCAGAGACCCGCAGGCTGGATGAGTCCCTGACTCAAAGTCTGACATCCCCAGGGCCAGTCCTGCTACACCCCAGCCCCAGCACTACCCAAGCCGCCTCCAGGTAGCAGCCACAGCCAGGAGCACACAGACAGAAGACTGTGTCATGGGTCATGGCCCCTCCGCACACCTACAGGTTTGCCAAAGGAAAAGCCTGGCTCTGTTAGGCACCCAGGAGCCCCAGGTCGGCGGGTGTTCCCAGGAAGAGGAAGTAAATCTGCAACCCTGGGGAGGACCCCAACTCACCTGGGAATGAGGCAAATTGCATTTGCTTGCTCCCTATGGAATCACCCAGAGGGGTGCCTTGCCCTGGCTGAGGGACATGTACTGCCTCTCATCTAGAATTTATTTTCCTAGCACTTCACCACCTCCTTCATCTTCTCCTTCAACAATAAACCCTGGGATCTTTGCATTCATTTTCTGCTGCTGTCTCCACTTGTGCAGCTGGGTGGCAGCACCACATCAAGGGAGTTTATCTGGGAAGAACTTGCCAAAGATTCCTGTTGAGGTAGCATGCATTTATTGTACACCATGCACTGTGATAGGGAAGGGTTACAGAGAACACACAAGACAAAGCCCCTGTCCACAGACAGCCTACAGTCCAGTTGATGAGAACAGGCTAACACTCATTTATGAGTCAGAGGCAATTCTGTGTACTGACTAGAAGAACTGTAGAAATTCCAGGGGCTGAGGAAGGGAGGCACGAACTGGCCCTTGAAAGATGGAGTGGGGTTGGAGGTGTTGCCAAGCACACAGTGAGAAGACTGGTCTGACTGTGGCAGGGGGTTGGGGCTGAGCTTGGGTGGGTTGAGCGGGGAGATTTTGGAGGGTTAAAAGAAGTTCTGGGGCCTCAAAAACACAGCGTTGACCTTTAGCTAAAGTCAGAGTCTCTGAGTTCAGAAGCTCCACATGGCCTCATTCCTCTTCTACTCTGGGTGAATGTCCTTGAGATGTCGCTTCCTGGGCATATCAGCTGGAACTGATCTGGTCGCCTGTAGTCCAACCATGTGTCAAGCCAATCAGAAGGATGGACTATGGCGGAACTTCTCACCCATGGACTGGTCCTAGTGGAGGCTGGACAGAACCCAGCTCACAGGCTTAAGACCTATTGCTGGCAACCTCCTCAAAGCCTAAAAATTGTTTAATTTTTTTAAGAGACAGGGTTTTGTCCTGTCTTCCAAGCTGGAGTGCAGTGGCACAATCACATCTTACTGCAGCCTGAAACTCCTGGGCTCAAGTGATCCTCCCACCTCAACCTCTCAAAGTGCTGGGATTACCGGTGTGAGCCACCATGCCCAACCAGAACAGTTTTCCTTAAAGAAGCAGGCCATTACCTTCCTCTGGCACTCCCACCATAATCTGGAATTCCTCTTTACTAAGCCTGGGGATGGAACTGAGACCTAGCCAAGAATCTGGGAGGGGTAAGAGCAGCACCCACTCACCCAGACCTCCTAATTTGGGGCTCAGCCCCATTATGTCTCATTGCACCACACAGAGTGGAAATGGGGCTGTTCACAGCGACTAGAGCTTTGTTCCAGAAACCTACACATGCAGCTCAGCAACAGATGCTTAGTGAAAACTTCTGAAACCCCAGAAACAGATCTGGGGCCCCAGAAATGCTGTCCTGGTCCCTATTTCCAGTCAGATTCCCTGTAGCTTAAAATCCTTACCTGGCTTTTAGGCCATTTATTTCTTTTTCCTTTTTTTTTTTTTGAGACAGAGTTTTGCTCTTGTTGCCCAGGCTGGAGTGCAGTGACGTAATCTCGGCTCACCAGTGGCAACATCCACCTCCTGGGTTCAAGCAATTCTCCTGCCTCGGCCTCCTGTGTATCTGGGATTATAGACACGTGCCACCATGCCCGGCTAATTTTGTATTTTTAGTAGAGACAGGGTTTCTCCATGTTGATCAGGCTGGTCTCGAACTCCCGACCTCAGGTGATCCACCCACCTCGGCCTCCCAAAATGTTGGGATTACGGGCATGAGCCACCGCGCCCGGCCCTTTAGGCCATTTTTATGCTAGGAGTTGTCAGAGACAAGACTTCTCTTGGTTGTTCACTTGTTACATCCTCCAGCCCTGGTTCTCAGGCTCGGGCTGACAGAGGGTCCCTGTTTTTTACCTTAGAGTTTCTTCTCAGCATCATTTTCTGTAGGTCATGAGCCAGGGCCTTAGGCCCCACATACCTTCTGGGCCTCAGAGAGGTTCCAGCAGCTGAAAGACATCTTAGAGGCTGCCAAGCAGGGTCTTTATTCAGGACTAGACTAATCTGTATTTGCTCTTCTCTTTCCATCCAACCCTCAAGAGCCCCCCAGCTCCATTATAGACCTCGGCCTAGGGTCTCCCCTCCCCACCAGATATTCAGAGCAGGGCTGGCCTTCAGTTCAAGTGTAGACTGTGCTCTTGCCCTCACACTCGAGCTTGTGGATGATCTTCCACTCCGGCTTTCTAAAGTACACTTTCCTTGCCCAGTAGCAGGATTGCCTCTGTGGAGTGTCCCACCAATAATGGTGACAACTGCTGTTTTCATCAGCTCCAGACCCAAAGAGACCTGAAGTGGGGAAGTGTGAAGGAAGGAATATGTGTCATCCAGGGGGGACCCAACTTTGCCTAAGGGCATGAGGCCGGAGCCTCCTTTCCTGACCTTGTCACATGTGGCAGGGTATAACCAGAATGGTGAATCCAGCAGACGGGAGGAGTCCCTGGCAGTCCAGCCAGTTCTCGTGGATGTACTTGAGGAAGGTGCAATTGGCCACCAGAACATGCAGGAGTAGAGGTTAGAGCTCAGCCACAGAGATTATCTTCTTGCAGAAAACTTTTTTCCCCCTTCCTAATCTTGTCTGCTTTGATAGAAGCTGGTACTGGCTGGAAAGGCCTGAAAGCAGGAGGGGACAAGAGTCGTCAGAGGCTGGGCAATGTTCTTGTTTCCGGGGAGTGCTGAGGTCCGGCGGGTGCTGCCCCTGTTCTCTCAAGGATCCCACGTGCTTTGTGTGTTAGAGCAGTGACCATCACCTCCCAACCCAAGGACCTTTGCTGCTCTGCTTCCCACATGGGACTGCCAGCACCCTGAAGGCAGAAAAACTGAATGTACCCGTTAAAGGAGGAGAAGCTGGTGGTGTATGTTGAGATAAGGAGGGTGGGGAGTGTACAGTTACAGGCTGCACAGGGAGGGCAAGATCAATGTTGACACCAAAGTGCCAAAGGCTGTCTGCGCCAGGTCTGGGGCCCCCACTGGTCATACCGCCTGATAAAACCATTGCAGTCCACACTAGGTCTGGAGGCTTCGACACCCACAGCATGTGGGTGTTCTCATGCAGGCCATGAGTATTCGGGGTGCTTTAAGTGCAGGGGAGTTCTGTTGTCCACGTTATTCTTAAAGCCCAGAATAGGCCCTGTTTTATTCTACAGAGATAGGAAGGCACTGGGGCTCACAGAGTGGTGCTGCTTCCCACCCTCACCCTTCTGCCCCCACCTGAGCACAGTGTGGTGCTCAGTGATGGTTATCCTATATTCCAAATACGCATGGCCCAGGACTGGCAGAGTCGGAGCTCGGGGTCTAGCTGTGACCTGGGGATCGGTTGGAGTAGCTTCTTGACCAGCCGGAATTGGGTTAGGTGTCCTAGCATTGGTGCCTATGGAGAAGAACACAGACTGTTTATCACTCACCCCTGGTTCCAGTACCAAGGAAAGGCTGGAGCCATTGCAACTGGAGGCCCAGCGGAGGAAGGGATCAAGAAGAGGATGCAGCCCAGAGCCCAGGACCGAGCATCCACCGGCCTCTGGAGATGGCGTGGTCTCCAGTTGCATCGGGGCTTCAGGGCCCATCTGAAGTGCTGATCAAACCAGGCAGACACACCATGCTGGTGAAGGCAGGCTTTGTAGATGCGGGGCTGAATTGAGCAGCCACAGAACCTCTGCAGCTCTGGGGCCAGTGGCAGAACTTCTAGAAGTACCTGTGGGGTGGGAAACCCCAGCCACAAAAGCAGTGAGCTGACTTCCAGGCCTGAGGCTTTGCCTGCAGGCCTCATCTCAGCCCATGGGACAGATTCCTGGTTTTTTTAGTTTGGCCTTGGGGTAGATGATACCTTCAGCTGTCCACCCTGCAATACCTCACCTCCTGCCTTCTGACCCAGTACTCTGCAGAGCGGGGGAATGGGGCCAGGGGACAGGGGCAGGGAAGAGGAAGAAGCAAGAGCTGCCAGTGTGCTCCAAACCAAGAGAGCCCTCCACATGATTCTGGGCACAGCTGAGGAGGAGTGCAAGCTCAACTCTGCTCACCACACTTAAGAAGCAGGCAAGGGAGGATGAAGGGCAAAAACATGGGGTCCTGAGGCCCTTTTACTCCCTCTACCCTGCTGGAGGTGAGGATGAGAGGTGAGACTTCGTTGGACTGTGCTCCTGGCCAGTTGATCTCACCCAACTCATTACATCAGTAGCCTGGTCACAGGGTGGACACTCTGACCTCTTCTTAGCCTTTCATTGGCAATACTACCAGCTCTATATATGCCCTTATAGGGCCTGAACCTTGGCTCAGGTGGATGGGCTTGGAGGTAAAATAATTGAATGGGTCAGGGGTAGGAGGAGAGATGAGTCTCTGCCAAGGCTGTGTGATGTGTCATCTGAGAGAGTGGGTAACCCCTATTCCCAGCACATGGCCATTTATTTAGAGCCAGGGAGGGGGACGAGAATTCATATTCAAATGTGATTCTTTCTTAATTACTACCAGTTGTTCAGGTGAGGGAATCAGGGAAGGCCAGATTAATAATCCACACATTGCCCTTGCACCTCCTGTCTTGGTTTCCTATCAAAACCTCTCCCGTATCTATGAACATTCCAGCCCTGCAGGTCAGATTGCTGGCCAGGAGTAGTCTCACATTCTAGCTGACTGATGGCCTCGGCTTCTGCTGTTGTATGTGGTTTGATGATTCATGCTGGAGCCTTTGGCTATAACTCTCTTCCCTGTATAAGGGCCATCTGAAGTTTGTCTGCCTGACTCCATTACCTGGTGAATGAGATTGGCTAGCTGCTGCTCCTGCCCCAGCTATTCAGTCATTTGGCAAATACTCATTTAAACAAAGCTCCACAGGGATCTCTGAGAAGGAGCTCACCTCTAGGCACACAGAACCTGGACACAGATGAAAGTTTGCAGAATGACCCAGTTGTGCAGAAGAGACCCACTGGCTGCTCTCAGTGAGGCCAGGGAGAGTCAAACAGAGCATCTTGGACAAAGAGAGGGCTTGAAGGCCCTTTCAAAGTGTCAAGCCAGTTGGATGCACGGGTTGTGTGGAGTCCAGGGGTACATCCAGAAGCAATGGCAGGTGTTATCCATTCATTCAGGTTAGACCTCTGAGCAGACGGCAGAAACGTCAGCCACAGGTGAGCATAAGCTCAAACCCCCCCATTGAAGGCTACATTCTTGTCCCACAGGGCAGAGCACATGGCAAGTGGCATGCTGACTCAGACACCGGGCACTGAGAAAAGTGGGAAGCCATGGTCACAGACTCTACATTCCCCTCTCCTGTTGGCCTCCATCCCTTCCTCAACCGTCCGCAGAACACCTCCTTCCAGCACCTTAGCTCCTGCCTCCCTCTGGACCTATTCAGTCCTCAAGGGTGCCCTGCTAAAGGCTGGGCTGAAAGCTAAGAGGAGAGGTGGCATTCAATGTGTCCTGTGTCCTCCCTGGGGTTGATTAAGGGGTCGATGCCCAATAGAGTCCTTCATCTTGGTGTTCAGCCCAGGGTCCAGCTGCCAAGGGAAGGCTTGGCAATCAAGGGTGATGGAGATAAGAATGAAAAGGGGCACCACCCTGTGCCAAAGCTGGCATGTTGTATATCTGAGAGAGGAGCTGCCTATTCACAGTGTAGGGTTGTCAAGCTGGAGGCAGGGAGAGAAAAGCAAGAGCTTTTTGGTTCCTCTTGAGGATAGAATCTATAGGAAAATGTAAGAGGGTTAAAAATAAATTTCCCATGCATCCAAACTTTTTTCTTTGGTAGACTTTCTTGTCATCTATTTAAAATGAAACAAGTGCATGTACGTGGTTAAGACATTTTAGCTAGGAATGATGGTGCGTGCCTGTAGTCCCAGCTACTTGGGAGGCTGAGGCAGGAGGATCGCTTGAACCTGGAAGGTCAAGGCTGCAGTGAGCCGAGATCATACCACTGCACTCCAGCCTGAGTGATAAAAGTGAGACCCTGTCTCAAAAAAAAAAAAAAAATTAAAGAAGTTAAACAGTGCCGGGCTTGGGGGCTCACGCCTGTAATCCCAGCACTTTGGGAGGCCCAGGCAGGCAGATTGCTTGGGCTCAGGAATTCAAGACCATCCTAAGCGAAAAAATATAAAAATTAGCTCAGTGTGATGATGTGCCTGTAGTCCCAGCTACTCGGGAGGCTGAGGTGGGAGGATCACCTGAGCCCAGGGAGGTCAAGGTTGCAGTGAACCATGATCATGTCACTGCACTCACTCCAGCCTGGGCAACAGAGCAAGACTGTCTCAAAAAAAAAAAAAAAGGAAATTAAATAAAAAGAAGATAGCAGTTTCCCACCTCATTCTTCTCAAACTCCTCTTCAGAGGCAGCGGGTTTTGTTTTTTTTTTAACTATGTTTTTCTACTGGCTCACTTTATTCCTCTAAAATAGTAACTTGTCTATGTGGTGCCATAACGGGTCCAGTATCTGGACACGAGGCCGCACTACCTACACCTTTGGGGATTCTCGGATCCTGACTCTGAGCTACCTCATTCCTAGACACCTGGTGCACCACAATGTGTCAGGGATGTCGGTTTATGTGGGATATTTGCATTTTGTTAGGTTGTGTGTGGTAGTTGAGCAGCCAAGGGGGTAGCATGCGGTGGATATTTGTTTTAGATACACAGTAACTGGAAACTCATTTACTGAGGCTATTTGGTTACCCTGAACTACTGTTTCTACCAAAAAGGCAGGATAAATGCTCCCTCAACACACACCTTTAATTACCAATTTTCAGAGTAAGGGGTTGAGGTAATAGCCACCGCCAGTTTTCCCTTTCTCTTTGAGTATCATTATGAGCTCAAAGTTTTTTATATATTCACTATGATTCAATCATGACAGTTGCTATTTTTGATGCTCAAATTGCCGCAAATCTAATGTCCAAGTGTTCTTGTACTTGTCTAGGCCTAGAATCTTTTAGTGAAGAAAAAGTATTTAGAAGACAAAAATCAGGCTGAGTGCAGTGGCTCACGCCTGTAATCCTAGCACTTGTGGGAGGCTGAGGCAGGCGGATTGCCTGAGCTCAGGAGTTGGAGACCAGCCTGGGCAACATGGTGAAACCCCGTCTCTACTAAAATACAAAAAATTAGCCGGGGGTGGCGGTGTGCACCTTGTAGTCCCAGCTACTCAGGAGGCTGAGGCAGGAGAATTGCTTGAACCCAGGAGGCAGAGGTTGCAGTGAGCTGAGATCGCGTCACTGCACTCCAGCCTGGGTGGCAGAGCAAGACTCCGTCTCAAAAAAAAAAAAAATACGAAAAACAAAAAACATAATCTGGATTGCAGGGCTGATCGTTGCTAATGGAGTGTTATGGCTGTTCAGATGACAGAGGGAGAAAATGTACTTTGTAAACTGTTAGTTCAATGAGGTTATGATTGCACAACAATGTGAACATACTTAATGCCACTGAACTTTATTGCCATTGATAACTTTTAAATGGTAAATTTTGTGTATTATTTTGTCACAATAAAAAGTTTGAAAATCGAGTTCATAATATTTCCAGTTTGGGCCGACCACG